AGAATAGAGGCTTAATAATTCACTGCAGGTTAGTTCATTTTAATCCTAGACCAAATCTCCCCTAAGCAATGTTAATTGCTTTAAATTTTATGCAAGTGCCTCTCATTTTTATCATCTTAAAATCCGCTCTAGAATGAATTGAGTAAGCCTAAATTCCCTTGTTGGGAAAGATGTTTGGTGGTTTTAATTGTGCTCTGATTTTTTTTCTTTCAGTGAACAATTTGCACATTTCATTGCATCTTAGCACAAAATACAAATTCTTCATTCACAGGGAGGGATGTGCTTGTAAGCTAGACATTGATTTAGGATAATAAAGTTTACTATTTAGAAAAGATGTAAGAAGGGGCATATAAAATCCCTATAGAATGTATAATTGATGGTCCTTTATCCAGTTCTTACCTTACTGTTTTATGTATCCGAGAACAACTTCCCATCTCCCCCTCTATGCTCAGTCCTTAGAAAAGAAAAAGAGAGAGAGAGACATCCCCAGGTTAAATCAGTTTATGCACTATTTTCAGCTTTTTTCGTAAGAAGGTGACAGATTATTTCGTTTCCAAATATTTCTAACGATTTTCTGCTCAAGTGTAAGATAATGGAGCAAAGAGTTTGTAGGAATGGCTAAGGGACGGTGGGGGATGGGGAAGGCGTTTTTGATAAACGGTTTGTTGCTTACGGAAGGGGAACAGTGTTTTCTGCTGACTCTCCAGGCCGAGATTCCCACCCCCTCCCCCCCGCTTTTTTTCTTGTCTTTCTTTCTTGTCTTTCCTTCTTTGTTTCTTTCTTTCTTTTTCTTTTCTTTCTTTCTTTTTTCTTTTTTTTCTTAAGGCAGGTCTGGTTTGGACGACTTTGTTTTGTCTCCCAGTATTGAAGGCTTTTACTCTGGACTTGAATCCTCGCCTTTGGTTTTTGTTCAGAGGAAAGCGTTCCTCTCCCCTGCGCAGGATCGCTCTGTTTCTCAGTAAACATGACGAGGGGGTTTAGCACTTTTTAAGTACATATAAGCTGGTGACTCTAGAAGGGTACAGATTTGGAGAATGCCTGCGCCGGTCCTATTCTTTTTTCCTGGGGTTTCTGGATTTTAGTCTTTTAAGTGGATCCTCCCGTCGGATTACTAGAATCCTGCGCTCACTGCATGCACACAGTTTCAATTAAAGGGGGGGTGGGGGTACAAGGAGGGTCTCCAAATGCGCGAATCCTTCCCAGTGTGTCTTTCTTGTCTTTCTGTGGCTCCCTGGCCCTTCCGCCCCTGCTCCCCATCCCGAGCCCCGCATTCGCTTTGCGCCTGCTGCGCTTGAACTTGTTTCTGGTGGAGCGGAAGGCGCGAGCTGCGGACCCTCACGCAGAGGTAAGGACTCAGGCGGGTCCCGGGCTGTGGAGCGTAACATATTTGTTTGTTTGTTTTCTTTTAGATTTGTTGGTGTTAACGCATCTGACATCAACTATTCAGCAGGCCGCTATGACCCCTCAGTTAAGCCTCCCTTTGACATAGGTTTCGAAGGCATTGGGGAGGTGGTGGCCCTAGGCCTCTCTGCTAGTGCCAGATACACAGTTGGCCAAGCTGTGGCTTACATGGCACCTGGTTCTTTTGCTGAGTACACAGTTGTGCCTGCCAGCATTGCAACTCCAGTGCCCTCAGTGAAACCCGAGTATCTTACCCTGCTGGTAAGTGGCACCACCGCATACATCAGCCTGAAAGAGCTCGGAGGACTGTCGGAAGGGAAAAAAGTTTTGGTGACAGCAGCAGCTGGGGGAACGGGCCAGTTTGCCATGCAGCTTTCAAAGAAGGCAAAGTGCCATGTAATTGGAACCTGCTCTTCTGATGAAAAGTCTGCTTTTCTGAAATCTCTTGGCTGTGATCGTCCTATCAACTATAAAACTGAACCCGTAGGTACCGTCCTTAAGCAGGAGTACCCTGAAGGTGTCGATGTGGTCTATGAATCTGTTGGGGGAGCCATGTTTGACTTGGCTGTAGACGCCCTGGCTACGAAAGGGCGCTTGATAGTAATAGGGTTTATCTCTGGCTACCAAACTCCTACTGGCCTTTCGCCTGTGAAAGCAGGAACATTGCCAGCCAAACTGCTCAAGAAATCTGCCAGCGTACAGGGCTTCTTCCTGAACCATTACCTTTCTAAGTATCAAGCAGCCATGAGCCACTTGCTCGAGATGTGTGTGAGCGGAGACCTGGTTTGTGAGGTGGACCTTGGAGATCTGTCTCCAGAGGGCAGGTTTACTGGCCTGGAGTCCATATTCCGTGCTGTCAATTATATGTACATGGGAAAAAACACTGGAAAAATTGTAGTTGAATTACCTCACTCTGTCAACAGTAAGCTGTAAAAACAGAACAATGACATAAATCAAGGGAGAAAGAAAATGGGCACTTTATGTCTCAGAATTACTCAAATCAATTTATTTTTAGTTGGTAATGGATATAATATTTCTTAAAACAAAAGTAAGGTGTTAATGAATAGGTCTCTCCTTCTCCTCCTCCTCCTCCTCTTCCCTTGGGGGAAAAAAAAAAATGTGCTAATAAAACTTCCCTCCATGGCTAAGAGGGAAAACGCTTACATTCAATTCTTTAGTCATGGATGGTCTCGTTCCAGATGTTATTGTTCCAGGGAACTAAATTCATTCCTGATGCCAGATCTGATCGAGTCAGTATGTCTTCAGCTTGATCAGATTTTAAAATCAGTTTTGAAAGTGGTTCCCGACTTCTTTGCTTTGGGAGAATTTGGTCTTATGCTCATAAGCAGTTCATGAGTGACAAGTGTAGCAAAAGCCAGCCATATATTTTCAGAATCTATATCCTCAGGAAATGGTCCTTTTTTTTTCTATAAATCACCAACCAACTATCTAAATGGACATTTGGGGGAATTCCCTCCCAAATTTGATTTTGTTATTAGAAAAATGATTCCGTGAACACAGATGTGTTTTGAAGAAGTAGCACGTAATGGCTTTTATCTACCATCAACCTGATAAGGCACATGTGAAATGGAAATGTTCTCTTTCCTCTGAAGCAGCAAATTAATGTTGAAAACTTACATAGACAGAAAGTAGGTTTTGGAAAGGGAAACCACAGAGATTAGGGGGACTTAAAATTAATATAGGCACAGGAAAGAGAAAAGTGTGCGCTCCATTCTCAGTGGGGGTTCACCACAAAACACGGGCCCCAGGAGGGAAGCGCTGTCTAGGCACACGGCAAGGCCTTAGTAACAGCATGCTACACTGCTCGAGGTACGGTATGTCCCATCGCCCTGTGCACCGTAGAGACCTCAGTCATCTCAAGGAAGAATACATTTGCTTCTCCTTAGAGGCGTTCGAACTAGAAGCTATGCGTTACCTCTGATTCTGGAAACAGAATAGCAGCCACTCATTCTGCATTCCCATTTTTCTCTCCACGTGTTCTGGTGGAATGAGATGCTCCTTGGCACTATAGCCTGATGTCCCACATTGACCCACTGACCACACAGGAAAAGCAGCGAAACCTGCACCCTCTCTTCTGAGTCACGCCTGTGGCTCATCGGCTTCCCTCTTAACCTTTAGTGCCCTGAAGACTGCTGCCGCTGTCACCGTTGCGCTGAAACCCCATGGGCCCGTTCTGATTGAAGGTGAAGCCCACCAGATTATTTTTCAAAGTCTTAGGTTTCGGTGTATCTAACCTGCTCAGTAAATATGGACGCAATTAAAGATGCTCTAGGAAATTTGGGGACTGTATTTAATTTTTCTTTCCTTCCATCTGAGGAGCAAGGAAATCCTACTGCTGAATAGCTGTTAGTATCTATTTTACAAGATTTACTCATTTTCAGGTACCTAATGTAGCTGCTAGCATGCATGCACAACAATACAATTTATATGGTAAATGGAACCAAATAATGGCTTCACTGAATGTTATGGCTGCACTGAAGGGAAATGTCACGGTAAATAGCTGCCAAATTATGGATCATGCCGAAGTGTCACAACTGCACTAAAGACAAATAGCACTAGAGGCTATTGCCACTGTGACGCTTTTGAGTTATGAAGAAGGGTAGCGGCCTGATGCGAGGCTCTTTGTGTCCTCATTATAGCAAAGGGTTACTGGTGCAGGGGACTAGGAAAAACCCGTCCAGTGTGGTGCTTAGTTATTCATCCATCCCTTTCAGACCTAACAGCCACAGCCACACGGAAAGAGACTTTGCCTCACTTTTACATTCACAAACAAACAAAGGAGGGGGGAGCAGGTTTTATGAATGTAACTGTGCACAGGAAATGACTGGTAATGGAAAAAATGTTGTAATAAAATAATCTAATCAAAGAATATTATTAAATTTAACATAGTCTATGTCCAAAAGGCTTAGTTGCTTCTTATGCAGATAGATGTGTGAAATCTAAGCAGTAATGTACTTTCTCCCTTTGTAAAGACTTGGGGAGTAAGGACATTACCAACTAAATTGCTTCTTCGAAACTGAAGTGAGTCCCGGTTTGTTTCATTTTAATGGGAGGGTAATAAAGATGAAAGACCAACATTTTAACTGATGGATCCCTTAAGCTACAGAATAGAAATTTATTGTGTTTTGAGGGAATATACTAAATGCAGCTATGTAAAAATAAAATTCAAACGCCCAGGATTAAAATAAAATATAATCTGAAAACCTCATGTTCTCTCTTTCCCCAAACTAAGAAAGTGCACTGCATGCTGTTTTCACTTATTCTTAGAAAACAAGCATGAAAGATTCCGCCCATTCAGATAATGCCAAAAATATGTTTAAACTTTTTTTTATTCTTTTGAAAAATGATTTGTAAATTGAGGGTCATAGTTCAGCATCAGTTTCATCTTCTGGGATTATTGTTCAAGACCAGCCTCTAATGGGAGGTGAAACGGTACGATGGTCTCAACACCTTTCTTCTGAACTGTAATACATATCACAAAAAGTACATCCATAATTCAGGGCAATTGTCAGTCTTTTTAGAGAAGGGGCCAGGGTGGAACAATCCCAGTGAGTAAATTATTTCTCAGCGTGGACTTCTCTGCATGTCGGGCTTAAGGTCACCAGCCGGGCAGGGTGGAAGGAGCTTGCCTCTTTGAGAAACCAAGGAGTCCCAGTGATCTGTTACCATTTGGTTATGACTTCTAAAGAGCCAAATGCTATTCCTTCAAGCCTGTTTTGCAGGCAGAAAATACCAGCAGTGTCATTTAGGGGTTCCTTTGATGATGACTACTGCTGTTAACTGACCTCAGCATTAAAAAAAAAAAAATTCAGGGAATAGTTTGCAAAGAAATGAAGGAAGTTTTGCATGATATATTCTATAACTTGTCATTATATGATTTCATCTGGATGAAGTTCCTCAGGAGTAGGATAGAGCCTCTGTAAATGGTCATTAGTATTACATTCTGTGTTTATCTAATGAAAGTGCAGTGACAAGTAGCTGCTTCTTATTAAAATGAAAATCCTGCATTATGTACTTGAGGAACATTCCAGCTAATGAGGATGTAATGTCCTCAGTACAACGCAGACCTTCTTTTTGTGTTCACCACCACAAGATGCTGGAAGCTTGACAAATGATATCATTTAAGACACATGCCTGCCTTAGGGACCTGGTTTTTGGCTTCCTGTTTCTGGCTTTTATTTGGGTAACGTTTATAATGGCCACCCGACTTGTACCTGGGTAATGTTTTAACCCCTTCCCCAGAGTTCTCAATTAGCATGAATTTACTACAGTCAGAGTTTCCTTTAAATTGGGGTGGGGGTGCTAAGCACTGAAAATATCTTTCTTGATTACTTTACCATGTGGACATATGGGATAAATACTGTATTTCAGATTTACATAAAAGTAGATTAGTAATGCACAGCTTTCAGAATAAAAACTGATAAAAAAGACCAAGCACTATCAACTTTGGACAGTAATTTCCTAGGTGTTAAACAAGTTTTCTGAATACAATCTGGATGCAAAACGGCCTGATTTGATGAATTCATAATTTTCTTCTGTATACTTTCATTTTATTAAATATTTTATTACTTGGTTAAACACAAGAATTATCTATGTAAACTTCATGGGCTTTTTTGTTGAAAGTTAGATGTTCAGTAACTAATTTCCCAGTTATGGCCCAGAATTAAACATTTATGATCATATTTCAGAAGTCAAAATACAAAACTGGATTATCAAAACGGTTGGTGTGGTCACTTTAAACTGGACTATCAGTATGGTTGCCGTGGTCACTTTAAGCGGGATTATCAGTACGGTTGGTGTGGTCACTTTGGTTTATCATCAATACAGTTGGTGTGGTCACTTTAAACTGGATTACCAATATGGTTGGTGTGGTCGCTTTAAAGTTTGTTTTCATTTTTTTTCTATTTTTAATTCTTACGGGTATATAGAAGGTGTATATATTTATGGGGTACATGAGATGTCTTGAAACAGGCATGCAATGTGAAATAAATAAGCACATCATGGAGAATGGGGTGTCTACCTCCTCAAGCATTTATCCATTGAGTTGCAAACAATCCAGCTACACTCAGTTATTTAAAAATGTACAGTTATTATTGCTTATAGTCACCCTGTTTGCTATCAAATAGTAGGTCTTACTCTATTTTTTTCATTTTAAACTTTGAATTTTATTTTTCCTAGGCTTATAGCATCATGCTATCCCCCTTGTAAAAGGAGGAATGCTTGGCATGAGAACCTTACTGCTGTTACCATGAACAAACTATGGAATGTTGGCAAAAGAAAAAAAAAAGTTACACAAAACACACAAATAACATTTTAATAATATGTATCAGATCAAGTGATTCTTAGTAGTAGTTGATATTCACAGGAAGTCAAAAAAGGACCTATTTCAATTATGTCTGCTTGAATCCTGTTTAATTGTTTCCCTGGCTGAGTAGCTAGTGTGACACAGCAGCAAGACTAAAGGGGCTCTGTGGTCCACATTGTCCTCGAGTCTATTCTTGCCCATTATAGACCTGCCCATTGGTGCTCACTCACTGCATCCCAGGAGGCTTGACTGTCCTCAGGAAGCATGTTGGGGTGCCCTTAAGGGTAAGTATCCCGGGGAGCACAGTTTGGAGAAAACCAATACGTCTTCATGTATGTTGAGAAGCGCTGGGCCAAAGTACAGACTTTTTTTTTTTTTTTTTTTTTTTTTGGGACAAGACCTCGGCTCTGTCACCCAGGCTGGAGTGCAGTGGTGCAATCATGGTTGATTGCAACCTCAACCTCCCTGGTTCAAGCCATCCTCCCACCTCAGTCTCCTGAGTAGCTGGGACTACAGGTGCACATCACCATGCCCGGCTAATTTTTTTGTATTTTTTTACTAGAGATGAGGTTCTACTATGTAGCCCAGGCTGCTCTGGAACTCCTGGGCTCAAGCAATCCTCCCACCTCGGCCTCCCAAAGTGCTGGGATTGCAGGCATGAGCCACCATACTGGCCTAAGTGCAGAAATTTGAACATGTGCCTCCACCCCAAGCCAAAATTTCCCTTGAGGAGCACTATCTATCTGATGATGTCTTTGAAACGGTATGAAATTAAAATAATTAAAACATCCTGCACATAGGTGGTAGCATCTAATATGAAAGATGGATTTATGCTTAGAGCTCAGAAAAATCCTCATAAAATTATTGTGTCTTATCCTCGGCACCTAAAGAACTGAACAGGGTCTTAGAATGATCAAATGGATGGTTTGTTTGGTTGGTGGGAGATGTTGAAACGTGGGTAAGGAATGGTGTCCTTAGAAGAGAGGTTGCCCTAGATGCCGAAACCCTGGAGGTCCATGGTTGCCAGCAGAAACTTACAGCTGGGAGGAGCCTGCACCCATCTCTGGCTCTTGTGAATGAGAAGACTCAATTTGTGTTTTTGTTTTTTTGAGAAAGGGTCTTGCTCTGTCACCCAGACTGAAGTACAGTAGCGTGATCTCAGTTCACTGCAGCCTTGACCTCCTGGGCCCAAGCGATCCTCCCACCTCAGCCTCCTGAGTAGTTAAGACTTCAGGTATGCATTACCATGCCTGGCTAATGTTTTTTTATTTTTTGTAGAGACAAGGTCTCCCTCGTTGCCCAGGCTGGTCTCAAACTCTTGGGCTCAAGTGACTTTCCTGCCTCGGCCATCCAAAGTGCTGGGATTACAGGCATAAGCCACCGCAACATGCCCCAGTTGCTTTTAAACTGTTAAATGTGGGATTTAAAGAATAATCTAGTTCTACCCATTTTATGAATGAAGAAAAGAAACTGGGACCCAGAGAGAAAAGGTGCCCGGTCCAAGGTTACAGAGCCCGTTGGACTCAGAAGTGAAGCTGGAACACTGGCCAATGCCCTCCCATCCGCCAGGTGACTTCTCTGCAGTCCCCTTTACCATCTGCCCGGGTCCTTTGGGATACGGCTGACTAGGGGTTTGAAGAACAGCAATTGGCCTTTGTTATGAATCTTTTTGTGGAGATAAACCCAGTAGAAGTATCACGGTTCTGACCATGAAAGTGTGTTCAACTCTAATCCAGCACAATTAGGATTCCAGATCATTTGATTCTGTGTCGTCTAAATATCACAGAAAGTTAAAAACAAATTAGCCTCAATGGAATTAATGGCTTAATATCCATAATTTAGTTTTAATGCTAGGAGGAAGGGCTCCTGTGAATGTGTTCTTACAAATCAAATAAAGAAAATCAAATAGAGAAAATCATGTGTAGAGCGTTCATTCTCTAGAAGGAT